GGGTTTCACTAATAATGGGAGTAGATGTTTCAATCTACGTTTCTTATTTATTTTGCCTTATCATCAATGCTTGAATTTCAGCTCTAAGCTACTTTATTGCAATTTGGTTCTGAAGCATATGCCAAAAGCACTCAGCAAGGCTGCAGACAAATGCTTTAAAGTAAAGTGCACCTCCACTTCCAGTGACTTTATGAACATCACATTTGAAAATTAATCCTTTTTCATCTCTGTACCCTGAGTACATTTTGGACTTCCCTTCGTTCCCAAATACCCTGAATTCAAGGTATCTCAATCCATGGAGCAATTGTCCAGAGGAAGAGAGAAGCAACAGCCCCGCCCCCAACCCTTGGGAGCAGAAAGGGAAAGAATTATCCAAAGAATTGTTTAAAAACTCAGATGTAGCGGACAGATGTAAAACCATGGCTGTATAGATTGATGTCCCAGGGGTCCAAAACTTAATCTCAAATGGGCAATAATTTGTTTGGCATTAAACTAAACCAGTTTGATGAACTCAAATGCCCTCGGCTCAATAGGCAGGACTCTCCGAGGAGCCTGTGTTACTTCCCTCACTTAAGTGCAGATTTGTAATAAAAATCTTAATGCCAGTGGCATGCTTTTTGGATATATAAGAAGCTAACCACTTGGAGTATCATATTTGAGAGGTCAGAAAAGTCCACAGTTAAAGATCGGTTTATAATTTACGAAGAAAATAGAAAGTTTTGTTTCTCTGAGTTGAAATTTGCCAAGCACGGCGGGAAATATTGCAAGTTTTTGGCACAAGGCTTTGTGCTTCCCTTATAATTTGAGATCTGCGTGAAGCCTGAGGGTTCGGGGATCATTATCTGAGAAAAACCGGGCAGTTCGGTGTAGACAATTTTTATATTTTTGGCTTTTTTTGAGGTGTAACAAACACAACTCGGGATCCGAGAGGACACTCTGCGGCTGCCAGCGAGGCGGGCTGGACAGCGCACCAATCACGGCGCAGCTCCGCCCTATATAAACGGGCGGGCGCAGCGCCGCGGCTCGAGTCCCGGCCAGTGCCTCTGCTTCCGGCTCGAATTGCTCTCGCTCACGCTTGCCTTCAACATGTCCGAGACTGCGCCTGCCGCGCCCGCTGCTCCGGCCCCTGCCGAGAAGACTCCCGTGAAGAAGAAGGCCCGCAAGTCTGCAGGTGCGGCCAAGCGCAAAGCGTCTGGGCCCCCGGTGTCCGAGCTCATTACTAAAGCTGTTGCCGCCTCCAAGGAGCGCAGCGGCGTATCTTTGGCCGCTCTCAAGAAAGCGCTGGCAGCCGCTGGCTATGACGTGGAGAAGAACAACAGCCGCATCAAGCTGGGTCTCAAGAGCCTGGTGAGCAAGGGCACCCTGGTGCAGACCAAGGGCACCGGCGCGTCGGGTTCCTTCAAACTCAACAAGAAGGCGGCCTCTGGGGAAGCCAAGCCTAAGGCTAAAAAGGCAGGCGCGGCCAAGGCCAAGAAGCCAGCAGGAGCGGCGAAGAAGCCCAAGAAGGCGACGGGGGCGGCCACCCCCAAGAAGAGCGCCAAGAAGACCCCAAAGAAGGCGAAGAAGCCGGCTGCAGCTGCTGGAGCCAAAAAAGCGAAAAGCCCGAAAAAGGCGAAAGCAGCCAAGCCAAAAAAGGCGCCCAAGAGCCCAGCGAAGGCCAAAGCAGTTAAACCCAAGGCGGCTAAACCAAAGACCGCCAAGCCCAAGGCAGCCAAGCCAAAGAAGGCGGCAGCCAAGAAAAAGTAGAAAGTTCCTTTGGCCAACTGCTTAGAAGCCCAACACAACCCAAAGGCTCTTTTCAGAGCCACCCACCGCTCTCAGTAAAAGAGCTGTTGCACTATTA